ATTGATACATGTTCAAATAATGAAATTAAAAGGAAAACACTAACATAACATCTACTAACATGGCTAAAACTAAAAAATGTAATGTTGAACAACAACAAAAAACACCAAGTTCCATAATACATACAGCATGGTACCATACATATAAAGTGTGAAAACGTGCAAAAAATAGTTTCTATATAGTGTATGGATATATATGTGTGTTGAAAAACTGAAAAAAAAAATGTTTACGCATGGTGAATAACAAATTTATAATAGTTATTTTTGGAGAGAGAGGAAAGGAGGGATAGGGATCAGGAAGGGGTACACAGGGAGTTTCTGTTGTATCTCTAATGTTTTGCTTTTTATGAACTGTTTTCTTGAAATAAATATACCAAAATGTTAAGATTTGCTAGAGCTGGGTAGTTCAATATATAATTGTGATATTTATTCTCTGTATGTTTAATATTTCATAATGAAAAATATTAGGCCGGGCGTGGTGGCTCACGCCTGTAGTCCCAACACTTTGGGAGGCAAAGGCAGGTGGATCACCTGAGGTCAGGAGTTTGAGACCAGCCTGGCCAACATGGTGAAACCCCTTCTCTAGTAAAAATACAAATATTGGCTGGGCACGGTGGCTCACGCCTGTAATCCTAGCACTTTGGGAGGCCGAGGCGGGCGGATCACGAGGTTAGGAGATCGAGACCATCCTGGCTAACATGGTAAAACCCCGTCTCTACTAAAAATACAAAAAATTAGCCAGGTGTGGTGGCTGGTGCCTATAGTCCCAGCTACTCGGGAGGCTGAGGCAGGAGAATGGCATGAACCCAGGAGACAGAGCTTGCAGTGAGCTGAGATCGCACCACTGCACTCCAGCCTGGGTGACAGAGCAAGACTCTAACTCAAAAAAAAAAAAAAAAAATTCAAAAATTAGCAGGATGCAGTGGTGCACACCTGTAAACCCAGCTACTTAGGAGGCTGAGGCAGGAGAATCGCTTGAACCCAGGAGGCAGAGGTTGCAATGAGCCGAGATTGAGCCACTGCACTCTAGCCTGAGTGACAGAGGAAGACTCCGTCTCAAAAAATAATAATAATAATAATCCTGGACTCTAGCTGAGTATTAGGATAAAATTTTAAAAATATTACTGCCTTCACATACAGATGAACTCAAAAGAAGAGGTTAAAATGCAGTTATTACATTTAGTTGGTTCTTTCCTCCAATAGGAGAGTATTCAGGAAGATTGCCAAAAAACTTGGTAATTGAGCTTTCCAAAGGGGGTTCAGGTGATCCTCAGTGACAGTTCAGGCTGTGCCAGGTATGCACACTGGAGCCACGTCAGACCCCAGTCTTAATATGTTTCTCTAAGGTGACCTTCCAAACAGTGTTCTACGTGCTTGGTTTGGAGCCAAGTTGGTTTTGTGTAGTGCTCTAGCCACAAATGGTTTAACATGTTCTATTTACAAACGTGTAGCCAGATAGTATGGGTGTCATCAAAAGAATGATTTGCCAGTTCTACCTTGTTATCATGGGAATTTATTTTGGGAATAAAGAAACTGAATGTTTAGTCAGGGCCTTTATACAAAGCAAAGTGAAATCATATTGGAAAGAGAACAAAGACATATGTGAAATGGAATATTAAGAAGAGTCATCTTAAAAGAAATCCAGTTGGACCAAGTGTTTGAAGACCTGTGGCATCCCCAGCACAGAAGCTCCACTAAGGCTTTAAATTGTTGGGATTTCCACTCGGGCTGGAGCACTGGCTCCCCCGTGGTCTAAGCTGCCACTATCACTGTGTCTTTAGTGTAGGAATTTTTAACCTGGAGTCCACAGGTTCCCAAGTGGTCCACGAATAGAATTCAGGGAGTCCATGAACTTAGACAAATATTACATCTTAATTTTCATTGACCTCTAACTAAAACATGGCATTTTTCTCAGTTATGAAGGTAGGCAACAAACCACTGTAGTACTTAACAGTGCTGGTGACTTTATCATCATGTTCAAAAGAGGTTGGCCTGTGATTTTCCTCTCTTTAAACGTCCTTGTGAGGTCTTGGTATCAAGGTTATGCTGGCCTCAAACAGGTTGAGGAATTTTATTCTCTGGCAGAATTTGTGAACAGGTGGTGTTACTTCTTCTTTAAATACTTAGTAGAATACTTTAGTGAAGCCCTTTGGGGCCTGGAATTTCTTTATGGGAGAGTTTTCAAATGTAGATTTAATTTACTTAATAGATACATGATTGTTCAGATCTTCTCTTTCTTCTTGTATTTGTTTTGACAAGTTTCTTCTTCCTAGATATTTGCCCGTTTCATCTCTTTTCAAAATAATGAGTGAAAGTTGCTCAAAATATCCTCTTGTCTTTATAATGTCTGTAGAATCTATAACAGTGTCTTCTTTTTCATTCTTGATATTAGTTAGGTAAAAATTGTAAACATTAACAAAACTCAGGGTCCTTAAGGGTTTAGGGAAATGGTCACTATTGATAGGAGTCCAAGTTATACAACTTTTCTAGAAAACAGTGTATATCAAACATAAAATGTTAGTATATTTCATCCAACAACCCCTTTTAAGGAATTTGCCATAAGTAAATAATCTCACAGAAATATTCAACACAGGATTACCTATAATAGCAAAAAATATTGAAAAAAATCAATAGGGGACAAGGAAGTAATTAAATTCACTAGAATGCCCTCATGTTATAAAACATAGCATATTGACATGGAAAAGTGCAAGGGACATATCGTTAGTTACAAAAAGCAGGTTGCAGAAGAGCATATACAGTGTAGGCTCTTCTGTGTTGAAACATATACATCAATATAAATGAATATGTACATAGAGAATGGTTTGGAACCATGGTTATCAAAATTCTAACAGCAGTTATCTATGAGTGGTAGGATGTTGGGTAGTAGTTATTTTCTTTTTGCTCTTCTGTATTGTTTAAGATGTTTGCATGAGCATGCATCATTCCTACAAAAATAGCAAAACTTTCTAAAGATCTTAGCAGTTTGCAAGATGAGAGGGTGGTAGGGGAGGAGAGTGTCAAAGCATTTTTGTTGCCTCCTGAGGAACAGTCAGGGAAGGAGAGTTTGGAGCTGTAAGAAAGAAGGGGTAATCGGCTGAGTAAAGCCCTTAGAAAGATAGGAGGGCCTGTACTCAGACACAGAAGTTACCCTTAAAGGGACAGGACAATATTTCTTTCCAGAAAGGAGGAAAAGATGATTGAAGATATGGAGAAGTTCAGAGCTGGAGAGAAGGGAAAATTAGAGTGTTCATAAGCCACGGCTTCTAATTTCTTGGTGAAATCAGAGGTAAGACCATTTGCCAGGAGGTGGGGGTGGGAATCAGAGTAGAACAGGGGTCTTGAGGAAAGTGATAAGAGTCTCCAATAGAACTGACAGCAGGAAAGGGATTTGATGGGGTGTGGGCAGCTGAGTTGATCAGAGGCCTTACTGGAACTATAAGCCCGCATTTTTAGGGAGCCCAACAGAGCATGATTGGTATGGAGTTAGAGGGTGGCCCAGCAGGCTTCACAGAGCTTCAGAGGATGAGAGAATTCAGGATACTGATAAGGGCAATTTAAATGATTGGCTTTAGAATCCAAATCCTTGGGAGAAGAGTGAATTAGAGATAGTGCCAAGGACTGGATAATTAATTAATTAGTTGGAATATGGGTATCCAAGAGGCCAAAGGATAGGAGTTTATGGCCAAAGTGGGGTTTCAGAGTTTGACATTTTATAGGAATTCTGGGCAACCTGGAGTTTAATAGGTAGCCATGGAAGTAAAGGAACGATCATAGAATGTGGGTAGGTCAGAGGGTTGTGTTGCTGGAAGTTTCAGTGTTCTTCCTCATGGATGAGAGCATTTCCCAGGGAGGTGACAGGAATTCTTTTGGAGAAGAAGATTTTGAGGCAGGTAGAGATTGTCTTCAAGGATGGAAAGAAAGTTGACTCCTCAGGGAAGGCTTGATGAAGAGACCTAGTAGTGTCGTGGTGTGAGCTACTGTGGGGTAGCAGGAAGTTTGCTGACCCTCTCTCCCAAGGCTGGGAACCTGGACCCTGGCAGAAGTCTCTCTTCGAGGCTGAAGAGCAAAACCAGGTTTGCAGTACCAGAGACTGGCAGGAAAAATGATCTGGAAACGAAGAAGAATGCTCTGCAGAAGCTTCTTAGCAAAGGGACAAGGGGTCTGGGGTACAGGTGAGCAGGAAAAAAGATGTGAGAAAGTAGGTTCTGAAGAGAGACAGACTAGTGCTAGGAAGGGCTGATCTGCAAAGGGGTGGAGATTTATATGCAGGTTTTCCAAAGGAAATGCCAAATGGTATATTTCTTTTAATCACAAAGTAGTGTCTGCTTACTACAGAGAGAACTGAAACTACAGCCAAGCAAACAGCAAAAACAAGTAAACAAAAGAAGCGTAAGAACTACCCACAATCTCAGGGTCCTGGAGCTTTTCCAGTTGACATGTTCCTCCCCTCCATTTCCCACTGCCACAGCTTCAGGTCAAGGCCACAAAGGCCACATTGCTTTTAGAATGAGCTTGTGCTCTGGTTCCCAAGTGTCTCTAACTGAGCCCCCAGGGCTGCCTGAACCCCACCCTTCACGTCCTACTTGGGCTGCCAAAGTCATCTTCCCAAAACATGACTTTTCCTCAGTCACTTTTCTTATTAGATTTTATCATATTCCACATCCCTTCCCTGGCCCTCAAGGGTGCCTGTAACCTAGAACCATCTTACCTTTCCACCCTTGTTTCCAAACCTTCCGCTTTACTTAGACATGCCTTCCCATTTCCCTCCCGACCCACTTCCCTCACAGCCTCACATCTGGGTCTCTGTCCCCTCACTAGGATGTCTGCCCTATCACAATGACCAGTCCCATCCAGATTATGCCAGTTGTCGAGGTCCCATACCCTACTTTAGCCCATAGTGATTTTTGCCCTTCCAGTTACTCATCTGATCACCCCTTTTAGGATTTACATTAGTTCTGTTCCAGTAAAGGCTTAGGTAGGAAGCACAGGATGTAGAGCTGAGTTGAACCTATTCCCCTGATCTTACTAATGAGGTGCCTGATATTCAGAGAGACCAAGGGACATCCCCAAAGTCAACCAGCAATCCATTAGAGCTGAGCCTAGTACCTTGATTCTCAGACATGAATGCTACTTGTTGAATTGAAAATTGCATTCATAATACATCTCTTCATAGATTCCTGGCCAGGAAGCCCCAGAGACCAAAACAGTGGTTATCAATATTTAGAATATATCAGATTTACCTGGGGAGCTTTATCAAAATCCACACTCCTAAGCCCAATAGGGGGAAACTCTGATGTGGTAGGTTTAGGGTAAGACCTGAGTATTTCCAAGAAAACCTCCCTGGATGATCCTGACACAGGGAGCTTTCAGATCATCCTTTGAGAAAATCTGCTTTAGAGCTCATTCTTTGGTTCGGCTTTCTCTTTTGAGCTCACTGATATCATCCCTGTGGACACTGAAGCTTTTCTGAAGCTTTCTCATCTCAGGAATTGGTTTGGGTTACTCTACAATCAGATTTCCATCCAGGATGTCACGGCAGTGGCTCAGTACTGCAGCCTGTGTACCTTCTCAGCCAAACTGGCCTGGGCCCAAGCTTGGGCCAGGTTATTTTTCAAAGTACTCTTGGGCATACTGTGACACAATATTGAGCATAGTAGAATTCTTGTGGGAAACGCTCCGTTTGTCAAGGTGTTTGTGAGCACCTTCTGAAGTGTGGATGCCTAGCCTCTGTGGCCTGCCAACTGTCTGCACCACAGGTTAACCAAACCCAAACTGTCTGCACCCAAGTAAACCCAATCCAAACATGAGCCTTGAGCTTGCCAAACCCCAGCACATGGAGACCTGGGCCAGGATTAGGAGGTAGAGAGGCAGTTTGTATAGTGATGAGGGCAAGGCTCTGGGGCACACTGCCTGGGTTTGTATCCCAGTTCCACGGTTTCTAGCTGTGTGACCTTTAACATGTTTCCTCATCTATAAAACAAGAACTCAAACTATAAAAATAATTATATTCTACAAAATAAAAATAATTCCTAGCTCCCAGGATGGTTATAAGGATAACAAATCTATGCATGTGAAGCGCTTAAAACAGTGTTTGGCGCATAGTAAGTGTTCAATAAGGGCTTGCTATTGTTAAAATTATTTCTTGAAAACTGGGGTGAAATACTTAGACTGCAAAGAGATAACTCAGTATGCGTCTGTGCAGTTATCAGTCTAAAAGTTATCAATTATCTCCTGGTTGCATGCATGAGCATAGATCCGAAGAATGACAAGCGATATAGTAATAGCTCCTCCAAATGCTGCCTGGACCTCTGAAGACAATTTAAAAATGCTAGGTATTTCCCAGCAATAAGGTCAAGCCTTGCATAATTTAAGAAATATACAGCAATTCCACATTTTGGTGCTTTGATAAGGTGGCAGTTACATAACAGGCTGCAACCACGCAGATGAGCAGAGCCAAAGGTGGGGGAGAGGGTGTTCTGAAAAGATGTGTGAGTGTTGGAGTGAAGGCTGTGCGAGATGAAAGACATGGCAGCAGTTACAGTCTTCATAAAGTTTGGGTCTGAAGGATCCACGCATGCCCTGTGACATTATAAATGGCCTGACAGCAGGAAAAACATCTCCTGACATTTACTGTCAGGCTAACACCAATGGGAGGAATGAAAGTTTGCCTTATATTTGTCATATTACCAATGTTTTCTTATTCCTTGATAATGTTTTTAAGCTAAAAGTAAGATTGCATCAGTCTCTAAGGTGACACAAAGCTGAATTTGTCTCTAGAATTTATATGTTTTATCAAACTTTTGCAAAAGACTCAACTTAGAGTGTTGCCAAAGCATCACCTTCCTGTATCACGTTGCCAAGTTAACTTTTCTTGATGCTCCGACTTAGTGGTGCCATTCTCCAAATTCCAAGTACAGGAGAGCCCTAGAAGGGTGTCAGAAAGCAGGTTGCAGTAGCTTACTTCTGTTTTTGGGTAGGAGATGCTGGTCCGTGAGCACTCAGCAAGTGATCCTGTGTGCTAACCACTAAAATACTTAGACCACCCTGTTTGAGTTGTATGATATCTCTTTAAAAGGGAACTGACTGGTTTACATAGATTGCGTAGTATTTATCATAACATAATGCTCAGACTTTTAGAGACCAGAAAGCCAGTTTGTTTGGGGGACCATCTTTAGGCCTAGCATCATCCTCATCTCCTAGAAGTGGCCAGAATAGCTTGGTTGTTGCCCAACCTTTTTGGATATGATGCTGTAGCTGGGGGCCTTTAGATCCAGGGGTAAGGAGAGTGCTAAAGGGCACTGCCACCAGCCAGGGCAGGCTGAAAGCTTTGGCTCTGCCTCAGCACTTGTTAGCCTACCATTTTCCTTAGCAAGAAGCTGCTGTGGAATGAGTTCCTGGGAGTGGATGAGGCCCAGGTAAGCCTTGTTGGATTGAAATGTATAATCTTACCTCTGGGTCTTTTAAAATAAATCAAATTTTAATATTTACAAATGATAACAGAATTTGGAATGAAGATTTTCTTTTTATTGCTGCCTGTCCAAGCACCATGGGAGATCAGAATGTTAGCTTGATGGCTGAGTAGCAGGCAGTAAGCAGGGAGGCCTTAGCTAGCTGTAACTTTTATTTATTCATGTACTCCCTCCTCAATACAGGACGTGGACCACACTGTGCCGTAGAGGGAGGACGTTGACATAACACGATCTGACCTCAAGCCCTTATATATAAGGCATTAATTTGGATATCAAACTGTTTGAAATTTTTTGTAATAAAGTTTTTTAAAACTTAGCACATTTGAGGATAAGAAGGAGATCTTGGAAAATAAAAATATCACTAACTAAACAATTATAAAATGTAATAGAAGGGCTAGAAAATGAAATCGGCGGTTTCCAAAAGGTAGAATGAAAAGATGAAGAGACAGAAAATAGGGGAGAAACAACAAATAAAACTTTAAATGGCACATCCAGGAGGTTCAATATCTGGCTAATAGGAGTTCCAGGAGAACACAGAAAAGAGAGAAAAGGAAATTATCAAAGAAATAATGTGAGAGAATTTTCAGAACTGAAGGTCAAGACACTCTATTTTGAAAGATGTTTTCAATCTAGAGGCCAATACAATGAATGGAAAAAATTAGCCACACCTAGGCACATTATAATCGACATCCCAAATGCCAGAAATAATCATAAAAGCTTTTGGAGGGGGAAAACTTGTCCCAAACAAACTGATGAAAATCTGAATGCTATCAGGTTTTTAAACATCAATACTGAAAGCTAGAAGACAGAATAAAGTCAGTAAAATTTGGAGGGTAAGTTATTTTCCGTTTAGAATTTTATATACAGTTGAACTTTCAATCAAGTGTAAAGACAGAACAAAGACATTTAAAAATCTGCAAGGACTGAAAATTTTGCTTCCTGCGGATTTTTTTCTAGGAAACAACCAGAATAAGTACTTCATCAAAATGAGGAAATAAATAAAAAACAGAGAAACAGAACCCAGGAGCCAGAAAACCAACACAGGAAAACAGCCATGAGAAGCCCAGTGGTGTAGGCCCAGCTACTTGGGAATTCCCAAATGATCTGATATAACCGACCATTTGGAAAATCACACATGTGCGGATGCATGCACACTCAACGTATGCGCGCACACCCACACAGAGTTAAGGCAGGATATTTGGAAAAATTTGAATATAGATGCATAGAATATTAAGCAAATGAAATAAAGAGGGAATGTTAACTGTAAGGGAGTTGTACAAGGGAAAATAAAACAAAACTTAGCTTTTTAATGAACAGTTCTTACAATATGTAAGGGAAGGGAAAATGTGGTGGTGCAAAAGAGCTAAAATGTAAACAGTTAAACAGGAAATTAATAGTTGAAGGATAAAATAGAGAAATCAAGAAATGACAATATTAGTATATTTGGTTAAAAAAAGCTAAAAGCTTTGAAAGTGTTTGCCTCAAAGTAGTGGGTTTTAAAATTTTTTTTCAGCAATTTGATTTAAACCATGTGATTTTGTTTGTTTTGATAAAAAAGTAAAAGTTAAAAGTTTGACTGTGAATAGAAAACTCAAACCAGTATCATCCAAGAAGCTTTTGCCACCACAGGCGTCGCCAGCATGGTGGGTAGAGCACAGAGTCTCCATCAGATCCAGGCTCCGTGCTCTGAGGCTCCTCCTCACAGGATGTCCTCCCTGTCTGTTGGCAGGTAACTGGGCTATCTCCTGCCAGAGCCATACCAAGTTTCAGATGAGGTTATAAGGCTGAGCGGGAGTGTATACCTAATAACAGGAAGGGAGGAAAGAGGAAGGAAGGAGAAAATTTCCTTCATAGATGGATTTAGAAAACGGTTTTGCCACCTTGTTATTGAGACAACTCCAAGGAAATTCTATCTGAAATCCACTCACCAGCGGAATATGGCATCAAATGACAATTCTACTTCACTGTCTGAAGCTTGCCTAGTATGACACAAGAGTATATCTCTAGGCCAGCCCCAGGGGTAGAGTTAACCAGTGGGCACACTAGGCTCTCCCATGCCTACCCTGTTCCATGCTGGGGTTAGGATATGGTTCTAGGCTGACTTGATCCAGTAATCAGTCTAGAGAACAGAGAATGAACCAGATTTCCTTCCATCCCTACCCGTTACCCAGGGAGTGACCTTTCCATACATCACCACCGCTGACCTACAGTACCTTATATATCTGGGATCTACCCCAAACCAGATTAATCCATGTCTGGGCTCACTGTGTGTCTGGTTATAATTGGACCACCCAGACCACAGTGATATTCAAGCAGCCATTCACTTCTCTGTACCCTACTTCTGTTGACCAGCACTGGCTGAAAGCAGTGGTTGTGAAGGAAAGGGCCCTTCTACTCCTACGCACAGGTGTGCAGGGCACCAGGCCAGCTGCAAGCGAGGACACAGCTGTTTGTGGAGACTGTGTGCATTAAAACCCAGACTGTCCTCTTTTACTGCAGGCTTAGAGTGCCGTTTTATAGTGGAAACTGTTGTACTGAATTCCTAGTAGGGAAGGACCCATTTGCACTTAAAATTAGTTTTCATTTAACCTGTTAATGGAAGCATTTTTTAAAAAGAATATCTTTCATTTTTCAGATAGTGAGTCACTTTCTTAAAATGTGTTTGTTTGTTTATTATAGAAGCAGTACATGCTTGTAACAGGTTGAAACAATAAAAAATTTTTAAAAAAGGATTGCCATCCCTCACCCTAATTCTATCCATAGAGAATAAGGATGATGTACTGGTCCATAGAGAATAAGGATGGTGTACGTGTATATCTGTCTGTACAGCTTTGTACAACATATATATGTGTGTGTACATACATGTACATACATGTACACACATATATATGTGCTTATGTACTTTACAACAGCTATAACAATACATATATAATCATTTAATAAAAATGAGATCAATACAACTTTTGTTTCTGTTGACATACATTGTAAACATCTTTTAATATCAGAACCTACAGATCGGCCACATTTTCAGGAATATTCTTTATATGGATGCACCTTAATTCATCTATGCATCTCCCTACTGATGAACACTTAGGTTCCCCAGACTTTTGATAATTAGTATCAGTGCTGCATTAACACCTTTAACTCTGAAGTCAGACAGAGTTAGTTCAGGTTCTAGATACTCAATTACTTACTTTAGCAAGTTATTTAAACTCTCTGTGCCTCAATTTCCTGATTTGTTAAATGGGAATAAAATTGTTCTCACAGTGTTCCTATTAAAAAAGGCTAAATGAAGGAATACATATAAAGGCACCTAACATTATAATAATGATAGCTAACATTTATTGACTACTTACTATCAGCCAGGTACTGTGTGTAAACAAATACCAACTGTTTTATGCTTTAGTCTTATAACATATTTTTTTAATACCTGTAAAGGCATCATCACCATTAAAATGGCATTAGCTATTTCTATGCATTTACTCCTCCAATAAATTTTAAAATCAACTTTCCACCTACCTCTCATCAATATGACAAGTTTTTTTTTTTAATCCAGTTGGAATTCTAAAGGGTATCTCCACTTCTGAAGGTTGCCAGAGTAGAAAGACCCTTAAGCTTGAGTCAGAGAGAACTGAGTGTTCTTATGGTGTCCCTCCAAAGCCACGTGACCATAAGCAGTTCATTTAAACTCTCTGAGCAATTGCACTTTCCCTACCTGTAAATGGGAGGGTCAATCCTTACAGAAGTGGGGGGGATAGTATAAGAAAGCTGGAACGATGTCTGACAATAAATACTTAATAAGTGTGCTTGCTTCTGAGGCAAGTGTTTTTAATTTATCTTCTGGTCCTTTGTCTTCAGCACCATTTTCAGTGGCAGCTCTAAGGTGATCTTTAGGGAAAAGAGTTTGAGAGTGAGAGCAGCGGTGAACATGCAGGATGAAGTTTAAGGCCCCCACTTCCTCTGCAAGGCAAGCTGAACATTTACAACCAGTGAAGATTAGCCAAGAGGGAGGAAAGGGAATTGGGACAAACATAGACTGTTCCATTGTGCAGGCATGTGCCACCAACCGTGGAGTGGACTTCCTGCTGCAGGACACAGCTGACCTTTGGAGAGTCACTGTCTGAGTGAGGCTGCCCTTTAGCAGGACAGAACACAGCTGTTGTTTGGATGTCAGAGGCTAGTTAATAACTGTGTTTGGCAATCAGCTTGGGATGTTAACAGCTTCTAGGTTTAAGGAAGGCCAGAAGAATAGTATGAAGGAAATCTTTGTGTTACCAACAGGTTCTTTGGTAATCTTTCTTTGAACAAAAATTAACACTTCACAGCAGCTTTAAAAAGTATTAAGAGAACTCATAAAAGTCAGAGCAGATGTGCTGGAGATCACACTTCCAGAGCTCTCTGGGGAACTATTTCTGGACTAACAAGTCCAACAAATGTGTTAATTCAGGTTGAGATTTCTAATGCAAATATTGACTCAATCTCAACCTTTGCAGTTAATTCTCCAACTCGAATGTGTCCTTTCAGGATACCTTGCCTGTTTTCTTTCTTTATGCCTAATCATTTGCCTACCCTTCATTTTGAAGGTGGTTAGCAGGTGGTTGTTTAGTGGTCAGTTCTACATTCTTTCTCTAGGTCTCGATAATGTTTAGAGGAATAAGTATAAATATTCCTTGATTTTCTTAGTGGTATAATTGCGGAAAAGGAGGAAGAAGAGATAGCCAGGGCGGTATAGACCAGTATAAATGATTCTCAGTCTTAGAGCAGATTACAGAAAAGTAACTTCTTGCACACTATTCAGTATTAAAGAAAAAATGGGTGACAGATTGTTTTGTTGATTTTTCCCCCCAGCCCACATGATATTTTTAATTACTCTTAATTTTTAAATGTGTTTTGAAGTTTGTATGAATTGGTATGCAAACTGCTACGTGGCTAACCATTAGTATAAAATAAAAAGTTTTGACTAAAAGATAATGTAAAGGTAATGTAAACTTAATGTAAAGTTCACCTTCATACTTGAAGGATATTTTCACTGGATATAGAATTCTGGGATGAAGTTCTGTTTTGTTTTAAGAGAAAAGATCTCACGGTGTCACCCAGGCTGGAGTATATAGTAGCACAATCGTAGCTCACTGCAGCCTTGAACTCCTGGGCTCAAGTGATTCACCTGCCTCAGCCTCTCGAGTAGCTCGGACTACAGGCACACACCACCTTATCCAGCTAACTTTAAAAAAAGTTATTTTTTTTTTTTGTAGAGACGAGAGTCTCGCTAGAGTCTCGCTATATTGCCCAGGCCGATCTCAAACTCTTAGCCTCAAGCAATTCTCCCACCTCCGCCTCCCAAAGCACTGGGATTACAGGCGTGAACCACCAGGCCCAGCCAAGTTTTTTTTTCCAAATGCTGTTATAACGATCTCCTGGCATCCTTGGTTTCTGATTCAAAGTGAGTGGTCACTGGAATTATTGTTACTTTTATGTAATGTATAATTTTCCTTTGGCTACTTTCAAGATTTTCTACTCTTTATCTTTGGCTTTCTTTATGTTTATCTTGCTTAGACTTTATTGAACTTCTTAAATCTGTAAATTTAAAGACTTTGCAGCCATTAAAAAAATATGTTTTTTCTGTCCCATTCTCTCTCTCTTTGCCTTCTGGGACTATGGTTAAACCTATGGTAGACCTTTCAATGTTGTCCTACAGGTCTGAGGCTCTGTTCATTTATTTTCAATCTTTTTTCCTTTCTGTTCTTCAGATTGGATAATTTCTATGAATCTATCTTCAAGTTCACTGACCTTTTCTGTTATCACTATTCTGTTAAGCTCATCCAGTGATTTTTAAAATTTTTCACATATTATATTTTAAATTCTAGAACTTTCAGTTGGTTCTCTCTTATACTTTCTCTGCCAAGGTTTCCTATATATTTCATATATTGCTTTATGCCATTGAGCACAATTATAATAGCTATTTTAAAAAATCTTATCTGCTAATTGCACCGTCTAGGTTATCTTGGATTCTCTATTGACTGTCTTTTTTCTTGAGGATGGGTTGCATTTTCCTATTTATTTGTATGTTAAATAATTTTGGATTGTATTTTGGACATTGTGCATATTACATTGTGGAGACTCTGGATTCTATTATATTCCTCTGTACAGGTTTTCCGGGAAGTGAGGGGTCGTTGTTTATTATTGTTTCTTTTGTTTTTTGCCATTGCCAACATTCAGCTTGGTTGAGCTAAAACCACAAACTCTGTCTCTGAATCGAGGCACTACCTCAATTCTCGGCTTAGTTATTTTATCCTTAGCTAGGTTGCTTAGCGTCTGCCCCATGCATGCATAGTTCAGTGGTCAGCCAAAGATTTGGGCAGTTTTTACATAGAATTTGGGGCTCTCCCTTTCTGGCTCTGTACTTTCTGGATTCTCCCCTTTCACTTTGTAGTGGCTGTGATTGTCCCAAAGTCTGTCACCCAAGCACTACATGCTGTCTATTGGAGTTTTAGCCATGCAGCATGGCACTGGTGGCAGCCTGACACCAGGCTGAAAGCCATAAAACTGAAAAACATATCTAGATCTTTTTCCATTTTCCAAGTGTCATTCTCCCCGCTCTGAAATCTGCTTACTGTCTATCTTTTTACAGTGCTTCCAGGTAGTTATTTTTTATATTTTGTTAATAGTTTATAGTTTTCTCCAGGAGAATCAGTCTAGGATGGAAAACCTAGTCTATGGTAGAGGAAAAATAATCAAAACAGTAGTTTCCTATAGAGAAGTAAGAGTTTTTACCCAGGTATATATATTTGTCAAGACTCAGTGAATGTACACTTAAGATTTGGGCACTTCACTGAATGTAAATTTCACCTCAAAAAAAACTAATAGTGAACTGTAGTTAATGACAGGCGTATGTTTGAACATTTACAAAATAAAATATTGAGAAGAAAAAGTGAAGTAAAATTGTACTTTTTGATTCCATGTACACAGAATTCCTGAAATGCAGTTGGTTGAGGCTTCATTGGGATCTGCTTTTATAAACAGACAAGAAAAATGTGTTATGAACACATTTGTTCTCAGTTTCTTGAGCGCTCCTATAAACAAAGGGCTGTGGAATAATCAATCAGTAAGAATCAGATGTTTTCCCTGCCTTCTGGAAACTTGCAGCCTAACGAAGGATATGATACAAACATACAAATGATTGAATGCAGAATTTGATACATCCTCTAAGAGAGGTACAGACGTGCTGGGGTGTTGTTCAGTAGAATAAGCGCATATTAGGTTTGAGGAGCCACGGAGGCTGCATGAAAGAGGGGTATCTTAAAACAGCAGGACAGAGGGCATCACCAAGGGGGCGGAAGGATATCCAAGGTGCAGGAGTCTGTGTAGATGTTTAGAGTGATGTGAAAAAGAGCTAGAAAGGTAGGACCAGGGCCTTGAAAACCAATTTTGGGTTTTATTCAATAGATAGGTAGGAGACATCATGTCTTTCAGTGAGGTGGGAAGTGAATGCTTTAACATTGTGTTATTTTGTTATTTTTAATTGTTTTTGAGACAGAGTCTTGCTTTGTTGCCCAGGCTGGAGTGCAGTGGTGTGATCACAGCTTACTGTAACTTTGACCTCCCGGGCTCAAGGGTTCTTCCCACCTCAGCACCCCCTGAGTAGCTGGAACTACAGTCACATACCACCACACCTAGCTAATTTTAAAATTTCCTGTAGAGGCAGAGCCTCACTTTGTTTCCCAGGCTGGTCTTGAACTCCTGGGCTCAAGCAATCCTCCCACCTCGACCTCCCCAAGTGTTGGGATTACAGGCGTGAGTCACCATGCCTGGCCAACATTCAGTTATTCGTGTGATACTTAGAAATGCAGGACTTTCAGGTGGGACCCTGCCCCCTCAGCCTCCTCTCCCCTTCACTGTGAGGCTTTATTTCAGACACATCCTCTTGGTAGAGGGCCCAGGCTGGCACTTTAATTTGAAGGAGTTAGACTAGAGGCTCTCCACAGTTCTTTCAGCTCAGCATTCTATGATCTGATGGCTGCTTGAAAGAGTTGTTTCTTGCACAGATTAAATATTTCCTCTTGCAGTATTATTTTGCTCTGTTAGCCAACTCTTCTTCATAAAGTCTGGATTGTACTGTAAGATATACAGTAATACAGATTCGATATTCAGAGTGTCAGAACTCATGAGCTGTTGCTGTGTGGTGATGTTGTTTTTCACAGCTGTAACATTTTAAGCTATTGAACTTTCACGTTATGAAAAAAATGACTGTGCTGTTAAGCTAGATGGGGGCTATAGGGGGAAGCTTACCAAGTTTCTCATGAAGACCTAGTAGTTCTGCACATGTCGCAGGTAAGTCTGGATAATCCCAATTTATTTTACTTATTGATTTTTTTCCCAATTTAAAATGATACTCTTCACAGAATGCTTACGTCATTCTGCTAATTTCCAAATGCAAGTAGGATGTTAAAATTTTATGGGACAGTATAATTTCATTTCTTGAAAAGAAAATCTCTTACTGTATGAGTTTTTAGCCATCTTTCTATTATCTCTGATGTAGTAAGTGTGTTAATCTTTGTCTCAGAAATAAAAATCCCAAACAATGTATTGAACCATTGGGTGAGCGGTGAAAAGTTAACTTTTCATCTCTAAACATCCAGGCCTAGATGGACATCTGCTTGTGTGAAGAGTGAAGGCAGGATGCTGGAAAATTGTTATTTTCAGACCACTAGGGTCAAGCATCAGAAGTGAGAAAGGACTGATAAGCTGAAAAAGTTGTACGATATGGGAATGCAAACTTTTTGTGAGAAAAACAGAAAGAAAAGTAGCACAGAGCACTGCCATTAGTAAGTTTGCCATTGCCGTTGTGTGTGATAACTGGCTTAGACTTAGTTCCGGAAATCCAAGTGTGATTATTTTTGGAGTGCCGGTTATACACTAGAGAGCTCTGTCATAGAGAAAATGTGTTTATCTTTTATTCACTTTTCATCTTATTAGGGAGAAACCATGCCCTGACCTCATAAAAAGCATTTGAACACAAAGCCACAACTCTTCAAGTGCCTCGTATATTTGTCATCTGAGAACTGGGCAAAGATGGTCAATATTCACATTTATTGCCGGAATGAGTCCAGAGTAATTTCAGAAGCACCAGGGTGTTTTACAAAGAAGGTCTTCTGTCAGGGAACCCCAGAATGAAAGATCTCAGATCAGAGCTGCTTCAAAGAGGTAAGGATGTACCCCTAGGCCCAGGCCCCAGTTTGGCCATAGTGTGCTCTGTTTCTGTTTCCAGCCTCCCAGTGCAACGTCAGCTTAAAGAAGCAGAGGAGCCGCAGCATCCTTAGCTCCTTCTTCTGCTGCTTCCGTGATTACAATGTGGAGGCCCCTCCACCCAGCAGCCCCAGTGTGCTTCCGCCACTGGTGGAGGAGAATGGTGGGCTTCAGAAGGTCAGTACTGGTGAGGAACTGTGCCCTCCATACTGACAATGATTTTTTTTTTCTTTTTCCTCAGGGTGACCAGAGGCAGGTCATTCCCATACCAAGTGTATGTATATTTATCTAATTTTATTTATTAAAAAATGTAATACTGATTTATTTTTCCCCTTTAGCCACCAGCTAAGTACCTTCTTCCAGAGGTGACGGTGCTTGACTATGGAAAGAAATGTGTGGTCATTGATTTAGATGAAACATTGGTGCACAGTTCGTTTAAGGTAAATCAACATAAAAAAAAAATCCATGATCTGACATATTAATTATAGTCTCTTTTTTCTCTAGCCTATTAGTAATGCTGATTTTATTGTTCCGGTTGAAATCGATGGAACTATACATCAGGTAAGAAACTGAAGCTAAATTTGAGTTTCAATTCTGACCAGCCTGCTGTCTCCTGCCATTGCAGGTGTATGTGCTGAAGCGGCCACATGTGGACGAGTTCCTCCAGAGGATGGGGCAGCTTTTTGAATGTGTGCTCTTTACTGCCAGCTTGGCCAAGGTGAGTCCTGCTTCCCAGCCCCACACTCCCAGACCCAGCCTTCATTGTGACACGTCTTTTCCAGTATGCAGACCCTGTGGCTGACCTCCTAGACCGCTGGGGTGTGTTCCGGGCCCGGCTCTTCAGAGAATCATGTGTTTTTCATCGTGGGAACTACGTGAAGGACCTGAGTCGCCTTGGGCGGGAGCTGAGCAAAGTGATCATTGTTGACAATTCCCCTGCCTCATACATCTTCCATCCTGAGAATGCAGTAAGTGGCCCCAAAGAAAGAAAATGTCGTGCTCCTGCTGCCTCCTCCATGCACTGTCTTCCAGGTGCCTGTGCAGTCCTGGTTCGATGACATGACGGACACGGAGCTGCTGGACCTCATCCCCTTCTTTGAGGGCCTGAGCCGGGAGGACGACGTGTACAGCATGCTGCACAGACTCTGCAATAGGTAGCCCTGGCCTCTGCCTGCCTCCCGCCTGTTTATTGATTTTTAAATCTTTCCTTTCCAAAAGCTGGATACACATGGAGCTGTTTGGGAATTTTCCTTGCTGCTACCGCGCTGCCACCAAATGGAATTGACCAGCGGCTGTTACACTGTTCTTTGCCACTGTGCCTATGCTCAGAATATGCTCACTGCTAAGCTACAAACTCGGACAGGGTCAGAAACAGAGGTGTCCCATCCCATTGCAGCCTCCACCACCTGTAACCCCTTCCTGGCATTGGCCACTGAAGGGTACAAAGGCAAAAGGACCACAGCACCACTTAGGTGTAGCATGGATTTTAAACTGCAGTCAGTATCAGATCCTGTTTGATAAATAAGCTGACTGTTCTCTCTTGAGAACCTGTGGCCTCAACCAGCCACCAAGCTGATGTGGCCCAAGTCCATCTCTTGGTCTTCTCCTTTGAAGCACAGCCTATTTCTGAGCCAAGGGTTGGGGAAGCCTGTCTAGATGTGGGACTCATTGCCCCAAACCAGGGAGAGGAAGAGCTCCCACAGGGAGAGCCCAGGCTCTCTTTGCAGCCTTTCCCAGTTTGGTGTTTAAGCAGTGCCATGTTCCTTGTTTGACAACAAGACAGTCTGTAAAGTATTGCTCTTAAAAACAATTAAAAAGAACCCTTTCATATTGGCACCATTGCCTTAGTCCTCTGTGGGTTGGTCTTCAGCCAGCATTCTGGTGGGAGTGACTGGCATTAACAAGACTGGAAATCGGGGGTCAAAGTAAAATATCTTTGTTTTGCTTTCATTCACAAAGTAATGAAGCCAGCTGCCAATTACATCCTCCCAACAGCACTTTGGTCTGTGGACTGCTGTGTGAATATTCAGAAGGGAAGTAAGTATTCAGGGGGTAAACAGGTCTCCCAGCATTCTGAGTGTTCCAAACCAGTAATCCACATGCCAATTCAAATAGAACAGCCCCTTGCTAGATATTACCACAGATAATGACAGTTACATGGTAGAACTGCCCATGCCACAAATATTTATTTGGAAAAGTAGTCATTAAATGAACCCACTGCCTTAAATGTCTTGAATGTTGCAGTCAAGTGTCTGTCATGTGTTGATATCCACACAGAATTAGGCCCTAATGAGAGCCTTAGACCCTCAACCATGCCCCCTTCGTTGGCATCACAGGGCCTTATTTGGAAGAGCGGGCAAAGAGGATGGAAATCATAAAATATTTCATGGGAATCGAACCTAGGGATAGTGCTCCACTTCTGACGATGGAGTGAAGACACTTGGCAGACTTGAGCCAGACACTTCACCTAGTAGTTCCTGAAACTGTGAGCACCACTGCACTAAGCCAGTGCGGAGCTGTTAGGGACGGGCCCAGCTCCTGCACCACGGACACAGAATGTCTGGAGAGGGCCAGCAGGCCCTCTGAGGGTTCTGGAATCTGTGCACCTTATTTGACCACACTCCAAAATTCTGTTTTTATTTTAACCCTTGAATCTGCTTTATGTACATAATCAAAATATCTATATCTATATCTATATCTATATCTATATATTTTTAATCATCTACATGTAAATGAAGCAATAGAATTCTAACATAAGGCCAAGAAATGAGACGAATGTTTGGGGTTTATGTTTTTTAAGGTAAATACGGGTATTGTTTTTAATTATTACCATGTATTAAATTGTGGGCTTTGAAACCTAATGAAACCTGTTAGCCACTTCTCTGTGCCATATACTTCCCATGTTACCAAAATACCCCCAACTCTTTAGCCAAAAGAGAACCCTGACCTCCTGAGTTTCCATGCTCCTTTCTGTACCAGGTTTAAATGTAGTCTTCTGGAGAAGTATTTTTGACATTGAGCTCTGGGACAGGACACCTTGGGTTTGTGGACTGCAGCCCACTATGATGTTATTACTTCTCTGGCCAGGCCTCCAGTGGAAGTGCACAGGCACTCCCAATGTTGTTAATGCTCTGTCTTCCATTTGTTCTGGAATCCTACGTGTTGGTCTGTGGTTCCATGCATTAGCTGTTTGTAAATAATGCATTTGCATACTGAAAAAGGAATGCCACCTGCCACAGTTGATGGTGAGGAAGCTCCTTTGACGTGGTGCAATTTTGATGAGATGTCTCTGGGGACACGAGGATGCCCTAATGATGCTGACTTGTCATGGTTGCAGCATTTGAACTTTTGGTGTTAAAAAAAAAAACCTGTAAGTCTGTAACCTGGCAACATTTTACAACCCTGTATTTTTAAAGATGGCTTTCTAATAAAAAATCCAGAACCACACAGCCCTATGGTCAAACAATCCTACGTTTGTGCCTCTGCTTTTAAAGGTGCTGTGCTGGACAGTTGGCATGCCAGGGTTCGAGAAGAGTGAATGGCTTGACGTACTTGCAGTTAACTGTGCAAAATTGGCTGGCTGCCTCTGTTCCTACTGTACTGTAACTTTGATCATGTCTGTTCCTGTTCCATTCTCCCAGGAGCTTCTCTGCAGACTGACACACCCTCCCCCACCCCGGGTAGTGGAGATGCTGGTGTCTGGGTAGTCATGGATTTCTGCTGGACATTTGAATGTGATAAACAATCCAGCATTACTTAGGAAATGCTACATGCGGAATGTGCACGTTTCCAGGGGCGAGTATTGTCAATCAAAAGGTTTGCAATGATTTCCTTCCTGCCAAAAATAAACATGTGAAACTGCACTCTTTTGTGGATTGACTACTTTTCTACCAGA